GGAGAGCTCCCCAGTAATGGAAACAGGGAGCTTCCCGCCCTTGGAATCCTAGACAGAAAATGTTCTACAGGAATTACCTCCTCCTCATCCAGTGGAATAGCAAAACAGAGGCTGGGAAGTTACCTGTTGAGAGGCTGCAGAGGGGTTTCTTCCTGTACAAAGGATTGAATAATAAGTTCCCTCCAGTTAGGCACCTATTGATACTGTATTTGGAGTAACTGACCTTTCCAGAGGACTTATTGTCAGGCAGCTAAACCCCTGAACTAAGCACTTTACTGCCATTTCATCCGCACTAAAGTCATGAGCCTGGTCCTCTAGTTTTCTACACTTCTTAGAGGAGGAAACTGAGCCGATGAGTTTTGAAGTCATGTTTCCCGGCCAGAAGATGCTCGAGCGAGGCTTTACAGGCGGGCAGTCTGGTTCCAGGGCATGCCACTGCACCACACTGCCCAGAAGGAGGCTCAGCCTGTCTTGTCCTCTCCCTGCTTGGCCTTAACCAGCCACATTTCTCAACTGACCCCACTCACTGCAGAGGTGAAAACTACCATGCCAGGTCCTGCTGGCTGGGGGAGGGGTGGGCAATAGGCCTGGATTTGCCAGAGCTGCCACTGTAGATGTAGTCATATTTACGATTTCCCTTCACCTCTTATTACCCTGGTGGTGGTGGTGGGGGGGGGGGGGTGCTCTCTCAGCAACCCCACCCCGGGATCTTGAGGAGAAAGAGGGCAGAGAAAAGAGGGAATGGGACTGGCCCAGATCCCAGCCCCACAGCCGGGCTTCCACATGGCCGAGCAGGAACTCCAGAGCAGGAGCACACAAAGGAGGGCTTTGATGCGCCTCCAGCCAGGCCCAGGCCTCTCCCCTCTCCCCTTTCTCTCTGGGTCTTCCTTTGCCCCACTGAGGGCCTCCTGTGAGCCCGATTTAACGGAAACTGTGGGCGGTGAGAAGTTCCTTATGACACACTAATCCCAACCTGCTGACCGGACCACGCCTCCAGCGGAGGGAACCTCTAGAGCTCCAGGACATTCAGGTACCAGGTAGCCCCAAGGAGGAGCTGCCGACCTGGCAGGTAAGTCAATACCTGGGGCTTGCCTGGGCCAGGGAGCCCAGGACTGGGGTGAGGACTCAGGGGAGCAGGGAGACCACGTCCCAAGATGCCTGTAAAACTGAAACCACCTGGCCATTCTCCAGGTTGAGCCAGACCAATTTGATGGCAGATTTAGCAAATAAAAATACAGGACACCCAGTTAAATGTGAATTTCAGATGAACAGCAAATACTTTTTTAGTATTAAAAAAGTTCACATTTAGGCTCACGCCTGTAATCCCAGCACTTTGGGAGGCCGAGGCAGGCAGATCACCTGAGGTCAGGAGTTCGAGACCAGCCTGGCCAACATGGTGAAACCCCATCTCCACTAAAAATACCAAAAATTAGCCAGGCGTGCTGGTGGGCACCTGTAGTTCCAGCTACTCAGGAGGCTAAGGCAGGAGAATTGCTTGAACCTGGGAGGCAGAGGTTGCAGTGAGCTGAGATCGCACCATTGCACTCTAGCCTGGGCGACAAGAACAAAACTCCATCTCAAAAAAAAAAAAAAAAAAAAAGTTCACATTTAACTGGGCATTCTGTATTTAATTGGTAATCTGAGATGGCAGGGAACAGCATCAGCATGGTGTGAGGGATAGGCATTTTTTCATTGTGTACAGCTTGTAAATCAGTATTTTTAAAACTCAAAGTTAATGGCTTGGGCATATTTAGAAAAGAGTTGCCGCACGGACTTGAACCCTGTATTCCTAAAATCTAGGATCTTGTTCTGATGGTCTGCACAACTGGCTGGGGGTGTCCAGCCACTGTCCCTCTTGCCTGGGCTCCCCAGGGCAGTTCTGTCAGCCTCTCCATTTCCATTCCTGTTCCAGCAAAACCCAACTGATAGCACAGCAGCATTTCAGCCTGTCTACCTCTGTGCCCACATACCTGGATGTCTACCAGCCAGAAAGGTGGCTTAGATTTGGTTCCTGTGGGTGGATTATGGCCCCCAGAACTTCCCTGTGCTTGCTGGGGGTGTGGAGTGGAAAGAGCAGGAAATGGGGGACCCTCCGATACTCTATGGGGGTCCTCCAAGTCTCTTTGTGCAAGTTAGGGTAATAATCAATATGGAGCTAAGAAAGAGAAGGGGAACTATGCTTTAGAACAGGACACTGTGCCAGGAGCATTGCAGAAATTATATGGTTTTCACGACAGTTCTTTTTGGTAGGTACTGTTATTATCCTCAGTTTGCAGATGAGGAAACTGAGACCCAGAAAGGTTAAATAACTTGCTAGGGTCACACAAGTCATAACTGACAAAGCCTGATTCAAACCCAGGTCTCCCTAACCTTTAAGGTTTCTATGACGCCAGCTCTCCTAGGGAGTTTGTCTTCAGATGTCTTGGCTCTAGGTGTCAAAAAAAGACTTGGTGTCAGGCAGGCATAGGTTCAAGTCCCAACTCTGTCACTTACCAACTGTGACTAGGTGATTGAACTGACCATGGAACCTGGTCACATGCAGGAGCAGGATGGTGAAGGGTTCTTGAAGGCACTTAGGCAGGACATTTAGGCAGGAGAGAAAACCTGGAAACAGAAGAGCTGTCTCCAAAAATACCCACTGGGGAAGCAGGTTGTCATGTGGGCCATGAATGGGACCTGTTCTGGTAACCAAGCATTGCTTATGTGTCCATTACATTTCATAACACTTCCATCCTACTTTACAGGGAACAACCAAGACTGGGGTTAAATCTCACAGCCTGCAAGTGGAAGAGAAGAACTTGAACCCAGGTCCAACTTTTGCGCCACAGCAGGCTGCCTCTTGGTCCTGACAGGAAGTCACAACTTGGGTCTGAGTACTGATCCCTGGCTATTTTTTGGCTGTGTTACCTTGGACAAGTCACTTATTCCTCCTCCCGTTTCCTCCTATGTAAAATGGAAATAATAATGTTGACCCTGGGTCTGAGAGAGTGGATTTGAAAGTACTTAGTGCATCACAAAGCACAGAACACACTTCCAGTCTCGTGATTATGTACTTATGTAACTGGTCATCACCCATCTTGAGAATGAATGCATTGGGGAAAGGGCCATCCACTAGGCTGCGAAGTTTCTGAGGGACTCCTTCGGGCTGGAGAAGGATGGCCACAGGAGGGAGGAGAGATTGCCTTATCCTGCAGTGATCATGTCATTGAGAACAGAGCCAGATTCTTTTTTTCCTGGCAGGGCCAACTTGTTTTAACATCTAAGGACTGAGCTATTTGTGTCTGTGCCCTTTGTCCAAGCAGTGTTTCCCAAAGTGTAGCCCAAGAACCATCTCCCTCAGAGCCACCAGGAAGTGCTTTAAATTGCAGGTTCCTAGGCCACAGCCTGCACCTGCAGAGTCAGAATCATGGAGGTTGGGACCCAGGCACCTGCGTTTCTAACAAATGCCTCGGGTGATTCTGATGCAATTGAAAGTTTGAGATCCACAGTTCTGAGACAATAACAGAATGGTTTTTCTAACCCCTGCAGCCCTGACTTCCTATCCTAGGGAAGGGGCCGGCTGGAGAGGCCAGGACAGAGAAAGCAGATCCCTTCTTTTTCCAAGGACTCTGTGTCTTCCATAGGCAACATGTCAGAAGGGGTAAGTACCCTGTCCTCCAGGGCTCTCCTCCATGGCTGTTCCTCTTTTTCCTTTCTCTGCCCAGGTGGGCACGTTCCGCATGGTACCTGAAGAGGAACAGGAGCTCCGTGCCCAACTGGAGCAGCTCACAACCAAGGACCATGGACCTGTCTTTGGCCCGTGCAGCCAGCTGCCCCGCCACACCTTGCAGAAGGTGAGGTGGCTGACAGTGCGGAGAGGAGCAGCTTTAACTTCATGCACACCCCACCCTGTTCTAGGCCAAGGATGAGCTGAACGAGAGAGAGGAGACCCGGGAGGAGGCAGTGCGAGAGCTGCAGGAGATGGTGCAGGCGCAGGCGGCCTCGGGGGAGGAGCTGGCGGTGGCCGTGGCGGAGAGGGTGCAAGAGAAGGACAGCGGCTTCTTCCTGCGCTTCATCCGCGCACGGAAGTTCAACGTGGGCCGTGCCTATGAGCTGCTCAGAGGTGAGGCCAGTGCTTGGAGGGACGGCCCTGGGCTGAGGGGGTTCCTCTGCTCTCCTTCCTCCAGGCTATGTGAATTTCCGGCTGCAGTACCCTGAGCTCTTTGACAGCCTGTCCCCAGAGGCTGTCCGCTGCACCATTGAAGCTGGCTACCCTGGTGTCCTCTCTAGTCGGGACAAGTATGGCCGAGTGGTCATGCTCTTCAACATTGAGAACTGGCAAAGTCAAGAAATCACCTTTGATGAGGTTAGTGGGGGCTCGCCTGGCTCCCACCCTGTAGATCTTACAGCCTGTTCTCTCTGTGCCCAAGATCTTGCAGGCATATTGCTTCATCCTGGAGAAGCTGCTGGAGAATGAGGAAACTCAAATCAATGGCTTCTGCATCATTGAGAACTTCAAGGGCTTTACCATGCAGCAGGCTGCTAGTCTCCGGACTTCAGATCTCAGGAAGATGGTGGACATGCTCCAGGTGAGGCTTAGAGTTCTGTCGCACGGCAGCCTATGGGGAACGGGGTATCTCTCTGTCACCGCAGGATTCCTTCCCAGCCCGGTTCAAAGCCATCCACTTCATCCACCAGCCATGGTACTTCACCACGACCTACAATGTGGTCAAGCCCTTCTTGAAGAGCAAGCTGCTTGAGAGGGTGAGTACGTGGGCCGCCCAGACAATGAGACATGCTCAGTTCTGTCTCCCTTGCTTCCCTGCAGGTCTTTGTCCACGGGGATGACCTTTCTGGTTTCTACCAGGAGATCGATGAGAACATCCTGCCCTCTGACTTCGGGGGCACGCTGCCCAAGTATGATGGCAAGGCCGTTGCTGAGCAGCTCTTTGGCCCCCAGGCCCAAGCTGAGAACACAGCCTTCTGAAAACATCTCCTGCCAGCTGAACTGTAGTTAGAATCTCTGGGCCTCTCCTCAACTGTCCTGGACCCAAGGCTAGGAAAGGGCTGCTTGAGATGACTGTGGTCCCCCCTTAGACTCCCTAAGCCCGAGTGAGCTCAGGTGTCACCCTGTTCTCAAGTTGGGGGATGGGTAATAAAGGAGGGGGAATTCCCTTGAACAAGAAGAACTGGGGATAGTTATATTTCCACCTGCCCTTGAAGCTTTAAGACAGTGATTTTTGTGTAAGGTTGTATTTCAAAGACTCGAATTCATTTTCTCAGTCATTTCCTTTGTAACAGAGTTTTACGACTTAGAGTCTGTGAAAACAGGCAAGGAGCCCGGGTTAAAATATCCCCCTATTCGCCCCCAAAATGCAATAAAAGAAGATAAAAGAGAGAGGATATATGTTCAAATGATTTGGCAAACGCAGCAG